AATACCCTTTTCATATAAAATTATGCATATGTATGCGAATATATTTTTTAAGAAGCCGACAGGAAGAATTGTATTTTCAACATGGTTATTAGATTAATGCAACAGTAATAATGGTAACAATTTGCTAATATTTATATACTTGCAAGCCCTGTTTATAAGTTCCTTAAGCATTAACTCAAAAGTTGCAGGTATTCTTATGCTTCCTGTTTTACAAATGAAACAAAGACACAGAGAGGCCAAGTCAGTTTCCCAAGGTCACACAGCCTGACAGAACTGGCACTTGGACCCAGGTAATGCGGCTGCATGGCCCACATTCTTCACCACTATCCTGAATTGCACCAAAATGAGGCTGTGTTCATGAGCAAAATTACTGCCCCTGTGAGACCTCTGGGCTGCCCAGGTGGGCAAGAATTAAGTCAAAAAGTCCACCTTATTTCAGTTTTCAGATGCCGGAGAGCCTGGAACAGGCCACCTTGTGTTGGGCTCATCATCATCAGGAAGTCAGTGAAAATCTTTTGATGGTAAAAACTGAGTGTCAGCAGGATTTAGATGGGTTACATTTTTTTTAATGTATGGCAGACAGAGAGCTCTGTACAGATAAAACCATGAAGATATGAGACTGCTTTTCTCTGTGTGCAGGTATTTATGGAGCATCTGCTGTATATCCTGGGCAGTGTTCTGGGCCACGAGAATGAAGTCATCAACAGGTCGTTGTCCTTATAAGAAGGACAACCCTGTGGGGATTCTACAACTCATTCTTCAGACAAACCTTCTGGAAGCCTACCTACTTTTATTCTGGTGTTTGCCCTGGTAGCAATTTAACTGTCACTTTAAGAAGACGCGAATGGGGTTGGTGTCTCTGGCTTTTGAGACTTCAGGGCACCCCTTTCTTGGAGAGAAAGATACTCCTTTATCAGGCCAGAGAGCTGAAGACCTGTTGGGCTTGGGGCCACTCCCTTTAATAAAGAAACCCACATCCTATTTGCTTCACAGCCGCTCTCCCTTAAAGGTTTTGCAAGAGTTTAAGTGTTTGAAGCAGGTCATGCCTGGCTGCAGGAGAACCTGACCTCTCCAGATTTTTGGGGCTTTTCTTTTTTTCCAACAGACACAGGCATGCTGGCTAGAATACTGGAGGGAGGTGGGTGATAGGGTGGGCTGCCCCTCAAACCTGTGTGCTGTGTCCCACAGCATCATTCCCCAGACATGGGGCCAGGTCGGAGCTGATTCCTGCCCTGCGTTTCGGAGATCTTGAACAGAAGCCAGGTGGGTCATTCGGTCTGAATCTCCTTGTTTTGTGGAACAAGACAGACAAGGTCTCTGCCCTCAGGGAATCTTCAGACACCGCAAAAAGAAATCCCTTGAGAAAAGGACCAGAGTTGTCATAATAAGGACACCCACTGAGGCCTTGCTCTGTTCCAGGTACTGTGCCACATGCTTCTTGAGCCCTTGCAGCAACTCCCTGAGGTCAATATCATCATTATACCTATTTTGCAGATGGGGAAACTAAAGCCGGGAGAGGCTGAGTAACTTGCTGAAGTCCACACAGCTGGGGAGTGGATTCAGACAGAAGGAAATAAAATGAGGTGATGTTTGTGACAGGGATGGTCGCATCTACGACACTCACCTCTCTCTGCTTCTCTCCTCCAGGCATTCCTGCATCGCATCCGGCAGAACGTGGCCGACTCAGTGGAGAAGGGCCTCACGGAGGAGAATGTCAAGGTGTGGACGCTGGGGCTGGCCCCTGTTCTAGAACGCTGTCCTCTGGCCTCTCTTTTCCTCACAGGTCCTGTTCTCGAACATCGAAGACATCCTGGAAGTTCATAAGGATTTCTTGGCCGCCTTGGAGTATTGTTTACACCCGGAGCCGCAGTCTCAGCATGAACTTGGGAATGTTTTCTTAAAATTCGTGAGTACCATGCCACTGCCCCTGGTGGACTCTGCCTCCCACAGGCTCTGTCCTTGTCTTGCAGAAGGACAAGTTCTGCGTGTACGAGGAGTATTGCAGCAACCATGAGAAAGCCCTGAGGCTGCTGGTGGAGCTGAACAAGATCCCTACCGTGCGCGCCTTCCTTTTGGTAAGTTGACCCGTCAGCCCTGGTGCTCCCTTGGGTTTCATGAAGGTCTCCTGTCCCTTTGCAGAGCTGCATGCTTCTGGGAGGCCGGAAGACCACGGACATCCCTTTGGAAGGCTACCTGTTGTCTCCGATCCAGAGGATCTGCAAGTACCCGCTCCTCCTTAAGGTGAGACTTTCCCGTATTTGAAGTGACAGAAAGCTTTCTTCTCCCCACCTCTATTCTACCCCAGGAGCTGGCCAAGAGGACTCCCGGCAAGCACCCAGACCACCCCGCGGTCCAGAGTGCCCTGCAGGCCATGAAGACCGTTTGCTCCAACATCAATGAGACCAAGCGGCAGATGGAGAAGCTGGAAGCCCTGGAGCAGCTGCAGTCCCACATCGAAGGCTGGGAGGTGTGTACAGGACAGGAGGGGGCTTCCTGGGCGCTCATTCACTGTGTCCTCATTGCGCTTCCAGGGTTCCAACCTCACAGACATCTGCACTCAGCTCCTCCTGCAAGGGACTTTGTTAAAGATCTCTGCGGGCAACATCCAGGAAAGGGCCTTCTTCCTCTTCGACAACCTTCTCGTCTACTGCAAGCGGAAATCCAGGTGAGTGGCCAGGAGGCTGGGATGGGGTCTGGGTAGGGGACACTGACTTCTCACTGTCTATCAGGGTCACCGGGAGCAAGAAGTCCACCAAGAGGACCAAATCCATCAACGGCTCCCTCTACATCTTCAGGGGTCGAATCAACACTGAAGTCATGGAGGTGGAGAATGTGGAAGATGGGACAGGTAGCCCCTCCCCCAGCCTTGCCTGAGCCCTGTCTGCTGCACCTTTGCCTCCTGCCCCCACCAGCGGATTACCATAGCAACGGCTATACCGTCACCAACGGCTGGAAGATCCACAACACGGCCAAGAATAAGTGGTTTGTCTGCATGGCCAAGACGGCAGAGGAGAAGCAGAAGTGGCTGGATGCCATCATCCGCGAGCGGGAGCAGCGCGAGAGTGAGCAGCAGCTTTGGGGTGCTCGCCTGGGACTCTCTCCAGTGCTGACCGTGCCCCTGTGTAGGCCTGAAGCTGGGCATGGAGCGTGATGCCTACGTCATGATTGCGGAGAAGGGGGAGAAGCTGTACCACATGATGATGAACAAGAAGGTGAACCTCATCAAGGACCGCCGGAGAAAGCTGAGCACTGTCCCCAAGTGCTTTCTTGGCAAGTGAGTAGCCTCACTCTGAACTCCCTGGGTCCATCCTCTCAACCACATATTGTGTTCCTGGCAGTGAGTTCGTTGCCTGGCTCCTAGAAATTGGTGAAATCAGCAAGACGGAAGAAGGAGTCAACTTGGGCCAAGCCCTGTTGGAGAATGGCATCATCCACCATGGTGAGTGGAGGGCTGGGCCCAGCTGGGCCAAGGCCCAGCGTCACAGGTCCTCCTGTCTCTCCAGTTTCCGACAAGCACCAGTTCAAGAATGAGCAGGTGATGTATCGCTTCCGCTACGACGATGGCACCTACAAGGCCCGAAGTGAGCTGGAGGACATCATGTCCAAGGTAGGGGCCCTCCGCCCCTGTGACTCTGACTCGATCCCAGAATTCCTCCCCTTTTTTCTTTCAGGGTGTGAGGCTTTACTGCCGTCTTCACAGCCTCTACACCCCGGTGATCAAGTAAGTTACTCTTTCCAAGCTCCAATTTCACCCCCTGCTCACTGTGCGCTCACCTTCTCCACAGAGACCGTGATTACCACCTGAAGACCTACAAGTCAGTGCTTCCCGGGAGCAAGCTGGTGGACTGGCTGCTGGCTCAGGTGAGGGCCTCCTCAGGGGTGTGTGACCAGTGCCTAACACCCTCCCCTTCTTGTTCCATTCCAGGGAGACTGCCAGACTCGGGAGGAGGCAGTGGCGCTCGGCGTGGGTCTGTGCAACAATGGCTTCATGCACCACGGTAACCACCCCCACCTGCAGCCCAGCCCCCGGTGACCACTGAGTGCACATCTGTGGATCTGCAGTGCTGGAGAAGAGCGAGTTCAGGGATGAGTCCCAGTACTTCCGCTTTCATGCTGACGAGGAGATGGAGGGGACCAGCAGCAAGAACAAACAGCTTCGCAACGACTTCAAGCTGGTGGAGAACATTCTGGCCAAGCGCCTGCTGGTAGGAGCACAGCTGAGCAGCTGTCCCTTCCTCTGACCGGGTTCCTTCTGCCCTGGGCCCCCAGATCCTGCCCCAGGAGGAGGACTATGGCTTTGACATCGAGGAGAAGAACAAGGCTGTGGTGGTGAAGTCCGTCCAGAGGGGCTCGCTGGCTGAGGTGAGGCCCTCGGGGGAGCTGGCAGGGACCGTGTGCACGTCTGTCCTCTGCCGTCCCTACCCAGGTGGCTGGCCTGCAGGTGGGGAGGAAGATCTACTCCATCAATGAGGACCTGGTGTTCCTGCGGCCGTTTTCAGAGGTGGAGTCCATCCTCAACCAGTCCTTCTGCTCCCGCCGCCCTCTGCGCCTCCTGGTGGCCACGAAGGCCAAAGAGTGAGTGTCCCAGGGCGGGGTGTCCGGCAGCCGCCTTTTTCCCTGCCTCTTCTACCTGGTGCAGGATCATCAAAATCCCCGACCAGCCGGACACACTGTGCTTCCAGATTCGTGGAGCTGCCCCACCGTACGTCTATGCTGTGGGGAGAGGTGAGTGGGAGCCTTGGGAGAGAGGGGAAAGGCATCCAGCCTCATGTGCTCCTGTTCCCCTTAGGCTCTGAGGCCATGGCTGCAGGGCTCTGTGCTGGTCAGTGCATTCTGAAGGTCAATGGCAGCAACGTGATGAACGATGGTGCCCCTGAGGTCCTGGAGCACTTCCAGGCATTCCGGAGTCGGCGCGAAGAGGCCCTGGTAAGTTTACTGGAAACCGGGGCCGTCAAAGACATGGCTGTCCCCTTACTCTGGCTTCTGGCAGGGCCTGTACCAGTGGATCTACCACACCCATGAGGATGCCCAGGAAGCACGAGCCAGTCAGGAGGCCTCCACTGAGGACCCCAGTGGCGAGCAGGCCCAGGAGGAAGACCAGGCTGATTCAGGTAATAGACGGGGCATGGCATGACAGGAGCTTTCTGCTCAGATGTCACCTCTTTTGGCTTCCAGCCTTCCCACTGCTGTCCCTGGGTCCCCGGCTGAGCCTGTGTGAGGACAGCCCCATGGTCACCCTGACTGTGGACAACGTGCACCTGGAACACGGCGTGGTGTATGAGTATGTGAGCACGGCAGGCGTCAGGTGCCATGTGCTGGAGAAGATCGTGGAGCCCCGCGGCTGCTTCGGCCTCACCGCCAAGGTCTCCTTGGGCACTGCCTGGCCCTGCCCTACGGAATGCTCAGTAGCTGTTGACATTTCTGCAGATCCTCGAGGCCTTTGCTGCCAATGACAGCGTCTTCGTGGAGAACTGCAGGCGGCTCATGGCCCTGAGCAGCGCCATCGTGACCATGCCCCACTTTGAGTTCCGCAACATCTGTGACACCAAGCTGGAGAGCATTGGCCAGAGGATTGCCTGCTACCAGGAGGTGCCTGCGTGCTCCCTCCGGGGTCTCTGCCAGATTCACGACCTTACGGCCTCCACTTTCTCAGTTTGCAGCCCAACTGAAGAGCAGGGTCAGCCCACCCTTCAAACAAGCCCCCCTGGAGCCCCACCCGCTGTGTGGCCTGGACTTCTGCCCCACCAATTGCCACATCAACCTCATGGAAGTGTCCTACCCCAAGACCACCCCCTCAGTGGGCAGGTCCTTCAGCATCCGCTTTGGACGCAAACCCTCCCTCATCGGCCTTGACCCGGAGCAAGGTACCTGTGTGTGTCTATTAGAAACTGTGTTCTTTCCAGTGAGCTCTCTCTTCCTCCACTGCAGGCCACCTGAACCCCATGTCGTACACCCAGCACTGCATCACCACCATGGCTGCTCCCTCCTGGAAGTGCTTGCCTGCTGCAGAGGGTGATCCCCAAGGCCAGGGTCTCCATGATGGCAGCTTCGGGCCAGCCAGTGGGACCCTTGGTCAGGAAGACCGGGGCCTCAGCTTCCTACTCAAGCAGGAGGACCGTGAGATCCAGGATGCCTACCTGCAGCTCTTCACCAAGCTGGATGTGGCCCTGAAGGAGATGAAGCAATATGTCACCCAGATCAACAGGTGAGCGCTGGCCGGGGGTGTCCGGCGTGAGCTATCTTTGACTTCAAGGTCTTTGCTTCCGTAGGCTGCTGTCCACCATCACAGAGCCCACCTCGGGTGGGTCCTGCGACGCATCCTTGGCTGAGGAGGCCTCCTCCCTGCCCCTGGTCAGTGAAGAGAGCGAGATGGACAGGAGTGACCATGGGGGCATCAAGAAGGTGTGCTTCAAGGTGGCCGAGGAGGACCAGGAGGACTCAGGCCACGACACCATGAGTTATCGCGACTCCTACAGGTGGGTGTCACCGTCAGGGGGCTGAGGTTAGATGACTCAGCCCCTTCTCTGGGCCCCTTTGCAGCGAGTGTAACAGCAATCGAGACTCGGTCCTGTCCTACACCAGCGTGAGAAGTAACAGCTCCTACTTGGGCAGCGACGAGATGGGGTCTGGTGAGTGGAGTGGCAGCGGCCTGTGCTCAGGGGACTGATGGCTGCTGCTTCTACCTCCTGCCAGGAGATGAGCTGCCCTGTGACATGCGGATCCCATCTGACAAGCAGGACAAGCTTCATGGCTGCCTGGAGCACCTCTTTAACCAGGTAGGACCTTTGCCCCACTCCTGGCGCAACTTCCCAAACCAACCCCAGGCTTCTTGCCACCCAGGTGGACTCCATCAATGCTCTCCTCAAGGGGCCAGTCATGAGCCGGGCTTTCGAAGAGACCAAGCATTTCCCTATGAACCACAGCTTACAAGGTGAGGGGATAGCCAGTCCAAGGTGACAGCCTTCCCTGGCCCTCATGCCACTTTCCTGCCCCAGAGTTTAAACAGAAAGAAGAGTGTACAATCCGTGGCCGGAGCCTGATCCAGATTAGCATCCAGGAGGACCCCTGGAACCTCCCCAACTCCATCAAGACCCTGGTGGACAACATTCAGAGATATGTGGAAGGTCGGTGGGCAGGGAGGGTGCATCATGGTGGGCGTCCCCCTTTCTGTCTCCCTTCTCCTTCCAGATGGGAAGAACCAGCTGCTCCTGGCCTTGCTGAAGTGCACAGGTGAGGCCTTTAAAGGTGTGTGGGGGGCACATCTCCAGCAAGGCCTCCTGCCCTCTGCCCCCAGACACGGAGCTGCAGCTGCGCAGAGACGCGATCTTCTGCCAGGCCCTGGTGGCCGCCGTGTGCACCTTCTCCAAGCAGCTGCTGGCGGCCCTGGGCTACCGCTACAACAACAATGGCGAGTACGAGGAGAGCAGCCGCGACGCCAGCCGCAAGTGGCTGGAGCAGGTGGCGGCCACGGGCGTCCTGCTGCACTGCCAGTCCCTGCTCTCGCCAGCCACAGTGGTGAGTGAGTGGGGCGGGAGGGCGGCCCCGCTTGAGACTCCTCCGCGCTGTCTTCTTCCTGCAGAAGGAGGAACGGACCATGCTGGAGGACATCTGGGTGACGCTGTCAGAGCTGGACAATGTCACCTTCTCCTTTAAGCAGCTGGACGAGAACTATGTGGCCAGTGAGTGATTTCTCCCATCCCCCACTGTGAGAGGTGAGTCATCCTGCCCCATATCCTTCCGCAGACACCAACGTCTTCTACCACATTGAGGGCAGCCGGCAGGCGCTGAAGGTCATCTTCTACCTCGACAGCTACCACTTCTCCAAGCTGCCCTCCCGCCTGGAGGGTGGGGCCAGCCTGAGGCTGCACACAGCGCTGTTCACGAAAGGTGAGCTTCAGGCCTGGGGCAGGGAGGACCACCGCCTGCCCGCCCCCGACATCTCCCCTCCCAGTGCTGGAGAACGTGGAGGGGCTGCCTTCTCCAGGCAGCCAGGCCGCGGAGGATTTGCAGCAGGACATCAACGCGCAGTCCCTGGAGAAAGTTCAGCAGTATTACCGCAAACTCAGGTATCCGCCTGGGGTCCCCGTTGGGGGCAGGAGCCCCCGCCTCATTCCCATCTTTCTCTCGCAGGGCATTTTACCTGGAGCGGTCTAACCTGCCCACGGATGCCAGCACCACGGCGGTAAAGATAGACCAGGTATGTCCACGTGCCCTCCTGCTGCAGGGAGCAACTCCCCGGTTATGTGTGGTACCCCCTACAGCTGATCCGCCCCATCAATGCCCTGGATGAGCTCTGCCGCCTCATGAAGTCCTTTGTCCACCCAAAGCCTGGTGCTGCTGGGAGTGTGGGCGCCGGCCTCATCCCCATCTCCTCGGAGCTCTGCTACCGCCTGGGGGCCTGCCAGATGGTCATGTGTGGCACAGGCATGCAGAGGTGAGCTGCTGCCCGCTGAGTCGGGGTGTGGGGCCAACCCGCTGTCCTCCCTCCCCTGCTGCAGGAGCACCCTGAGCGTGTCCCTGGAGCAGGCGGCCATCTTGGCACGGAGCCACGGGTTGCTGCCCAAGTGCATCATGCAGGCCACGGACATCATGCGGAAGCAGGTGAGGCCGCTTGGCCACAGGGTCCTCCAGCAAGAGGCCCCTGCCTGATGGTTCCTTCTTCCAGGGCCCAAGGGTGGAGATTCTGGCCAAAAACCTGCGAGTCAAGGACCAGATGCCCCAGGGTGCTCCGCGGTGAGTGGCTGCCTCGTCCGCCCCTTCCTGTCCCTCTCCTCATTCTCTTTGCCTCCATCCCCAGCCTCTACCGCCTCTGCCAGCCGCCGGTGGATGGGGACCTCTGAACACCCAAATGCCCCACGCTGGGCCGCGGCCTCTGGAGCTGGGATTTGGGAGGACACAGCAGGCAGCGCTGGCCTTCTCCAGGGATGGCCCAAGGCTTCCGCAGCCGCCCGTTCCGGGACCTGCCCAGCGTCCTCCCTGCCTCCTTCCGGGACAAGCCTGGCCACCCTCGCTGTGATGACGAGCTGGCTGATTGGCCCTGGGCCGGCCCATTCTTCACACGCCTGCCAGAAGCTGGAGGGGTGCTGGAGACCCATAGAGCTGATGGGAGCAGCTGGTGCCTGGCCTTCGGCTCCTGCGTCCCCAGAACCCAAGGGAACGTCATGGAGGCCACATGGGGCCACCCGGCTCCCTCGGGATGGCTCCGCCTGCACTTTTGAAACCCCGGTTTCCTTCAACGTCCACATTCCAGGTGACCACACGTGTCTCCTCCTCCTCATCTTAGCTTCCAGGTTCACCCTAACCCTGTACTAACCTGCTTGGTGGACTTGGAAAAGACTTGGCTCTGTCGGGAAAGGAGAGACGGGGCCTCCATCACGCCTGTTACCAGAGGATCCCCGAGAGCCACACCAGCTCTGGACATCACCGCCCCTGGAACTGGGGCCACCAGCCCTGGGCACGAGATTTGCTCTGACTTTATTTATATGGCATGAAATCTCTGGTTTATTTTGGGATTTTTTGTTGTTGGTGTTGTCAAAGTTTGTTTTTTCTAAAGTTGTGTGATTATATATTTGACATTTTACATTTCAAAGAAAGGTATGTTGTCTAACAGGGGACCAACAGAAGGTAGTATTGACAACTGTTCCTGCTTCTACTAAAAAAAAAAGAGCACAAAAGAAAAACTAAATTATTGAAAAATTAAAAAATGTCATTGTTTCCTGTTTGTTAATATTAGGGTTGTAAGGTGTCGTTTTGAGGTATCGACTGTGATTCCTTCCCCCACCCTCCATTCTCCAGCGGTTGGCCGGTGTTAGAACTCGCTCTCTTTGAGTGACTGGCTACAAGGGCCTGAGAGGTGGCCAGCCAGGGTTGGAGCTGGAGGGGATGGAGCCCCACCTGAGGTGCCGTGTCACACGGGTTAGAGGGTCACTGGGAAACACCGGGCGGTGGCTTCTGTGATTTATTTTCTTGATGGTAACTTCTCAGAGCAGGGCGATTGGGACATCACCAGCCAGAGCACAGGAAGCCACCCTGCCTGCTGGGGAGGAGGGACCCACACAAGCCCCCTCGGCAGTTTGTCCCCCCAGCTTCGGTATGCCTTCAGGGAAAGGTCACAGCTGGGGAGGAAGCGGGGGGACGCCTGTCACCCCTGGCAGGTGGTGAGTTCAGGTGGGGGCTCCCTGCTGCCCCCAGGCCTGGGAGCTTGAAGCCCTCCCGGCATCTGGCATCCGAGCCTCCCGCCCTCCAGGGTGCGCTTCCCTCTCTTGCCGCAGCATACACGAGGGCAGGCAGTGGCCTTGTCACTGTATCTTGCATCAGAGACAAAGGAGGACCCGCTTTAGCCCTGCTGCGGGAAATGGGGGAGGGCCCAGGGCCAGCGCATTGTGCACTGGTTTACTTTAAAATGTACAGATTCTTCTCGTTAAATTCTTGATAGATTTTTTATTATTATTAAAAGTCAGTTTATAATACAAAGAACGAGGCTGTGATCTGCTTCATCTGCGGTG